GCGGGTGCCTGTAGTCCTAGCTACTTAAACTGAGTTGGGAGGATTGCTTGAGCCCTGGGAGGTCGAGGGTGCAATGAGCCATAATCGTGACACTGTGTGTGAGACTGCCACACACACACACACACACACACACTAGTGAGGCTACGCACTCAGAAATGCACATGAACATCACTGGTATTCTGGAACCCACGTGTCGTTTGCCACTGTTATCTGTTAGGCTTTAGGGCTTGACGACAGAAATCATCAGGCAGTCTCTCTTTCCTCTTATATTCCTTTCCCAATCTAAGGGGGCAGCAAAAAGCTCAGAGGTCCACCGTAGCATGCAACATGTGAGATGCCTAAAGCCCGCCCCCATCGACGACAGCATTCATCCATCTCCCGAATTCATCTGGGTCATACTCTCGAGTTACCCGGCTTTCTTGAGGTCTTGCAGCTCTACAAGGATAATCTGTGGCTAAACTTTGCTGTCGTCCAAGGTCAAATGTTTGGCTCACAGGTTGAAGAGCCTCCCATGGCACCGTCGTTTGGTCCTGAGAAGGGAAAGGCGCCCAGGGGGCGGGCTGCTAGAGCACGAGGCAGCTGTCTCCCAGTCTTCCCAAACCCGTAGCCGAGGGGGCGTTTCTGCGGCGCAGGGGCGGGCACAGCCGACGCCTCCCTGCTCCACCTTCTGTGTCGGCGCCTAGACTCGGATAGTGAATTTCGGAAAGTTTCACTCGGGTTCGTGCACGTGGGCACCTCCGGACCCGGCCTCCTTGCCGCGCGCTCTGCTACCCTCTCCATCCAGCGGCGCAGGCGGCCCTCGCCTCACCCCTGGGCGTAGCTCTGGGCTCCCTTTGGCGTCGCCAGCTTCGCCTCCTCCCGCCGCGTCTCCTCCCGCCGCGTCACCCGTCGGTCCCGGCCGCGCTCGCACGCGGTGCGCAGCTCCCGGGCTCCAGGCGGCGGCGCGTAGCGGGCGCCCCCGAGGCGGCGGGCCTGAGAGGCGGGGACGGGGCGTGCCGCCGGCGCCCGGCTCCCGGAAGCGGCTGCTTCACAGGCTCCAGCCGAGCGGACAGGCGTGGCGGCCGGAGCCCCAGCATCCCTGCTTGAGGTCCAGGAGCGGAGCCCGCGGCCACCGCCGCCTGATCAGCGCGACCCCGGCCCGCGCCCGCCCCGCCCGGCAAGATGCTGCCCGTGTACCAGGAGGTGAAGCCCAACCCGCTGCAGGACGCGAACCTCTGCTCACGCGTGTTCTTCTGGTGAGTGTCCCCGCCCGAAACAGGTCACCCTGCTGGATATATGTCTCTTTTCTCTTGTTAACAGGTGGCTCAATCCCTTGTTTAAAATTGGCCATAAACGGAGATTAGAGGAAGATGATATGTATTCAGTGCTGCCAGAAGACCGCTCACAGCACCTTGGAGAGGAGTTGCAAGGGTAAGTCGGAGGCAGTAAAGTGGGCATTAAGGCTCTTATTTACGAAGCTTTTTCCTCATTGTAGGTTCTGGGATAAAGAAGTTTTAAGAGCTGAGAATGACGCACAGAAGCCTTCTTTAACAAGAGCAATCATAAAGTGTTACTGGAAATCTTATTTAGTTTTGGGAATTTTTACGTTAATTGAGGTAAAAGCTTTTACATACCATGAATTGTTTTTCTAATTAAAGGCTTTTCTTTTTCTTCTTTTAGGAAAGTGCCAAAGTAATCCAGCCCATATTTTTGGGAAAAATTATTAATTATTTTGAAAATTATGATCCCATGGATTCTGTGGCTTTGAACACAGCGTACGCCTATGCCACGGTGCTGACTTTTTGCACGCTCATTTTGGCTATACTGCATCACTTATATTTTTATCACGTTCAGTGTGCTGGGATGAGGTTACGAGTAGCCATGTGCCATATGATTTATCGGAAGGTAAGTGACATTCAGCATTAAACATGTACCTCATACAATTCTCTACTTACCTCTTTTATTTCAGGCACTTCGTCTTAGTAACATGGCCATGGGGAAGACAACCACAGGCCAGATAGTCAATCTGCTGTCCAATGATGTGAACAAGTTTGATCAGGTAAGCTGCAGCTCAGGGATCCTTTTTCATTGGTCCTAAGAACGCTCTGTCTTTTTCTTTAAAGGTGACAGTGTTCTTACACTTCCTGTGGGCAGGACCACTGCAGGCGATTGCAGTGACTGCCCTACTCTGGATGGAGATAGGAATATCGTGCCTTGCTGGGATGGCAGTTCTAATCATTCTCCTGCCCTTGCAAAGCTGTTTTGGGAAGTTGTTCTCATCACTGAGGTAAGAGAAATACTGCTGTGAAAAATGTCATACAGGCTCATCTCCCGTGTCTGGTTCCCCTTAGGAGTAAAACTGCAACTTTCACGGATGCCAGGATCAGGACCATGAATGAAGTTATAACTGGTATAAGGATAATAAAAATGTACGCCTGGGAAAAGTCATTTTCAAATCTTATTACCAATTTGAGAAAGTAAGTTTTTGTATACATTGTACCATATTTTTCTGCTTTTTTAAAAACCTGTACTCTCTTTCAGGAAGGAGATTTCCAAGATTCTGAGAAGTTCCTGCCTCAGAGGGATGAATTTGGCTTCATTTTTCAGTGCAAGCAAAATCATCGTGTTTGTGACCTTCACCACCTACGTGCTCCTCGGCAGTGTGATCACAGCCAGCCGCGTGTTCGTGGCAGTGACGCTGTATGGGGCTGTGCGGCTGACGGTTACCCTCTTCTTCCCCTCAGCCATTGAGAGGGTGTCAGAGGCAATCGTCAGCATCCGAAGAATCCAGGTTGGTGTCAGATGCCATTTTAAAGTTGTAGGTAAACAATCTGTGTTTTTCCCATTTTCTTTAGACCTTTTTGCTACTTGATGAGATATCACAGCGCAACCGTCAGCTGCCGTCAGATGGTAAAAAGATGGTGCATGTGCAGGATTTTACTGCTTTTTGGGATAAGGTAACATATCCTTAATGCAAGATCATGACTGCAATGGGCACATTTTATAAACTTTAATTTGTAGGCATCAGAGACCCCAACTCTACAAGGCCTTTCCTTTACTGTCAGACCTGGCGAATTGTTAGCTGTGGTCGGCCCCGTGGGAGCAGGGAAGGTGAGTTAGAATGGCTTTTGGCAGCTTGTTGCCTGAACATGTGCTTTTTTACAATCTGTTTCAGTCATCACTGTTAAGTGCCGTGCTCGGGGAATTGGCCCCAAGTCACGGGCTGGTCAGCGTGCATGGAAGAATTGCCTATGTGTCTCAGCAGCCCTGGGTGTTCTCGGGAACTCTGAGGAGTAATATTTTATTTGGGAAGAAATACGAAAAGGAACGATATGAAAAAGTCATAAAGGCTTGTGCTCTGAAAAAGGTGAGTGATGACTTTTGGATTTCATGTACTCGTTTTTCCCCCCTTCTTTCCTTTGTCCATACAGGATTTACAGCTGTTGGAGGATGGTGATCTGACTGTGATAGGAGATCGGGGAACCACGCTGAGTGGAGGGCAGAAAGCACGGGTAAACCTTGCAAGGTAAGTTGCATTTCAGCAGCCACTATGCCGGTGTGAGAGTCTGATACCTCTTTGTATTTTCTAGAGCAGTGTATCAAGATGCTGACATCTATCTCCTGGACGATCCTCTCAGTGCAGTAGATGCGGAAGTTAGCAGACACTTGTTCGAACTGTGAGTGTGTTTGTGTCTTAAGTCATTTCTGCATTTTTTCACCCTGTGCCTTTTACATTTATAGGTGTATTTGTCAAATTTTGCATGAGAAGATCACAATTTTAGTGACTCATCAGTTGCAGTACCTCAAAGCTGCAAGTCAGATTCTGATATTGAAAGATGTAAGTAGTTTCTAGAGGTCTCCCGAACTTGCTATCTCTCTGAAATTCTTTATTTTTATTTTAGGGTAAAATGGTGCAGAAGGGGACTTACACTGAGTTCCTAAAATCTGGTATAGATTTTGGCTCCCTTTTAAAGAAGGATAATGAGGAAAGTGAACAACCTCCAGTTCCAGGAACTCCCACACTAAGGAATCGTACCTTCTCAGAGTCTTCGGTTTGGTCTCAACAATCTTCTAGACCCTCCTTGAAAGATGGTGCTCTGGAGAGCCAAGATGTGAGTTCACCTCCTGTTACAACATGGCCTGGTTTTGTCTCTTACCACCTTTTTTCCTCTGCAGACAGAGAATGTCCCAGTTACACTATCAGAGGAGAACCGTTCTGAAGGAAAAGTTGGTTTTCAGGCCTATAAGAATTACTTCAGAGCTGGTGCTCACTGGATTGTCTTCATTTTCCTTATTCTCCTAAACACTGCAGCTCAGGTAAATAATGACATTTGTTTTGCGCCCTCAAAGATTTTTGTCTTTGTTGTTTCTCCCCTCCTAGGTTGCCTATGTGCTTCAAGATTGGTGGCTTTCATACTGGTAAGTTATTTCTGGTCTGATGTATGAAATACGCTTAATATTTTTTTCTCCCCATGTTCCATAGGGCAAACAAACAAAGTATGCTAAATGTCACTGTAAATGGAGGAGGAAATGTAACCGAGAAGCTAGATCTTAACTGGTACTTAGGAATTTATTCAGGTAAAGTTTAATCATTTGGTGTATTGTATGAGTGTGTTCTCTAAGTGATATTTCTTTATTTCAGGTTTAACTGTAGCTACCGTTCTTTTTGGCATAGCAAGATCTCTATTGGTATTCTACGTCCTTGTTAACTCTTCACAAACTTTGCACAACAAAATGTTTGAGTCAATTCTGAAAGCTCCGGTATTATTCTTTGATAGAAATCCAATAGGTAAGTCTGACACCAAGTTTCTCAGTAAGTATCCGGCTAATTTTTTTTTTTTTTGTATTTTTAGTAGAGACAGGGTTTTACCTCCTATTGGTACTGAGATAGCAGTTTTCCCAAGAAGCCAAGTACTGACGAGCAATGTGGAGCTGGGTCTGAGGGGCAACCATGCTCTGTCTGCTGTTGGGAGCGGGCTGGGCCCCCAGCAAGAATGGACACACATTCATCCAAGGTGACCACCAGTGGACAAATGGTGACTGTTTGTGTGTGTGTGTGTGTGTGTGTGTGTGTGTGTGTGTGTGTGGTAGAGTCTCACTCTGTCGCCCAGGCTGGAGTGCAGTGGCGTGATCTCAGCTCACAGCAACCTCCGGCTCCCAGGTTCAAGTGATTCTCCTGCCTCAGCCTCCCGAGTAGCTGGGATTACAGTGTCCACCATCACACCTGGCTAATTTTTGTATTTTTAGTAGAGATGGGGTTTCATGATGTTGGTCAAGCTGATCTCGAACTCTTGACCTCAGGTGATCCACCCATCTTGGCCTCCTAAAGTGCTGGGATTACAGGCGTGAGCTACCGCGCCCTGCCAAGAGCCGGTTTTCCTTTCTCGTCTTTTTATCCTCCTCTCACCCATTGCTAGTTTTTATTCTTTCCTCTTTTGATGTAGGTTGGTGATGGGATCACGTGTGTCTGTTAAGAAGCCTTACATTTTCAGCTGCCCTCGGACACCTCCTTCATATTTTGATTATGACCTGAGTTGAATAGGGCATTTGCAGATATTTTCTGGTACTGTTCGCTGCATCTACCTCTTCCTAGTCAGTTTTTGTGTGTGTCTTAGCCCTGTTTCCGTTCTGTTCCAATCATAATAAATGGGTAACACAAATCCTAGGTCAAGAGTAAGTCTTCAGAAATTAAGAGATGATTTTTATTTTAAATGTAAATCCTGTTTTCCTGGCATGGGCAGAATTAATTTTGCTTTTGATATCCAGCACAAGAGGGCAGCATGATCTGCAGTATTTCAGTGATATAATGTAAGAGCACCTCATTGCAAAACCTGGTTTTTAATTTAAAGCTTTCTTGGAAATTCTATTTTTATAGCTTGGGTCTTTGTATCTTGATATGTGTTAATATGAAATTTAAAAAGTAATATTGTGGCGTATTATGTTTGAAACATGAAAGTCTTTGTGGAAGATATTTTTCTGATGTTGTCCTGGAATACCTAGCATTTCAAACAGGGTTTTTTTGGATTTCCTAATTACACCTTCTTGACTAGTAACTGGAATAGGCAGACGCTGACATCTTGAGTGGTTGGATGCATTTTAATTCCTGAAGCATACATTATGATTTGCTTGTATGATGTTTCTGTTTTCTTTGTAAGCATGAGTTTGCAGAGAAAGATAGTTACACAGTTAGTTTCTTTAGTTTTCTTCCACGCCAACAGAGTTAGCAGAGACATTTTATTCTTATCAGGTCTCTACAATTTCACTCTTTGTTTTGGAGAAAAGATGAGCGGTTTGTTGTCCTGTTTTCTCATGCCTAATTATGGTGACATAACATTTAGCTAAGTACACTGACTCTAATGGGTGCCAGATAAATGTTTACTTGCTTTCAATTTGTTAATTTGGCTTTAAGAACCCAAGAGCTGGTGTTGGTAGAAGTGTTTGTTTACTCTCTCAGGGAAGTAAAAGTTAATATTGGGTTACAGCCAGTGTGTTTTACACAACTGGTTTTTCTCCAGTGTGTGCGTGGGGAGTATGTGTGTGTATGTATATTTATGTTCATCGATGCCTTCAACAGTGTAACAAAAAAACCAGATTCATATCATTCTTTTTTCTTTATAGATTAAGGTAAATGAGAGCTAAAACACTAGATAAAAGAAAAAAGAAACATATTGACTTCTTCCCATGTTTCTTTTTTTTAATCCAGTGGAAGATGCTTGTGGTCACTGAGGTATGGAATGCGAATGCTAGTACTAGATTTTAAGATAGACATATTCTCCTATGTTCCCTAATCAAAAATCGAGGGTTGCCCCAGTGATTAAGATTCTCAGCTTTTAGCCAGGCGTGGTTGTAGTCCCAGCAGCTCGGGAGGCTGAGTCAGGAGGATTACTTGAGTCTGGGAGGTCAAGACTGCAGTGAGCTGTGATTGCATCACTGCACTCCAACCTGTCTCCAAAAAAAAAAAAAGAATGATTCCTTCCCAGCTTGACTGAATGGGAAGTTAGGATGTGCATCCTACAGGAATTGAGGGGAGGAGGGTGGTAGTGGTTTGAACTATTGTTCTGTTTCTGAAACCTGGAAAGGGACTCTGGAATCCACTACAAGTTGCTAAATAATTTGTGGAGAACTGAAAGCAACCTCCATGATGAGCTTTTTATATGATCAGAAAGACTGTCTTGCGATACTCTATAAAATCTGATGTCCATATCCCACTTCCTTGCCAGAAAAAAAGAGTCATCAATAAAGAAGAAACATAATTGTAGGGATACCTATTTATCTGTTTATTCAGTTCAAATGACCACTGGAGTTGGTGCTAAATGTGCATTTTTAACAAGTATAATATTTCAGCACTGTCAAAATTACCTCTACAATAATAGGCTTGTTAAATTATAGCTCTATAAGCTAGGGGGTAAGATGGCTCTGCCCAGCACACATTAATCTATGCCTGTTCACACAAGTGATTCTGCTGAGCAGGTAGCATGTTTAAACAAGAAATACTGGTCCTAAAACCTCTGATTTATGGTAGGTGTTGTTTTGACACAGCACCATTCAGACAATTTACAAGGCAAAGCTTCGTGCTAAAATATTTCCTCAGTGTCATCATTCGTCACCAGTATAAATATTCAGTAGTGATGCTGGAAAATTGGTAATATGCCCATTGATGCCAAATCACTCGCTATGTTTCCTTTCAAGTGAGATCTGTTGTGGATATGGTTAAAAGAAACTATGATTTTTCTTCCTTGAGAGCAGATGAGCTGTAAGAAATTGAGAATAACAACCGTCCTGACAGCTTTCATGTACTCAATCTTGCCTATATTGCTTTTAATTCTGGCTTAAGTCCTGCGGGCTTTCCCTCCCACCCCCTTGCCTGATGCGTATTGTAAAGAACACATTTATATGTACATTAGTTAGTTTAAGAGGCTTTTTGTGTTCAAAGGAAGAAGTTAGTCATCACCAGAAAAGCTTTGTTGCAAAACAAAAACACACATTTCCCCTTTCATTTTTTCTTGTTAATAATAACAAATGCAAGTGACTATAAAGGGAATAACACAAAAGATTGCATCAATCATAATGATTCTCAATAGCCACATAAATATTGTTTTTTCAGCTTTGAATGAAACAGCTAAGAGTTTGAAGTAGGTGTGGTAATTAAATCCTGTCGGGTTATCACAAATTAAAAATAATGTTTTTTTCACATAACAATGGTTATATGTACTTAAACTCTTATCAGGGGTGATACGAAGTCATATTTTATGGGAGTTGCTCCTTTACTGCTAATAGTATCATAAAAGCCTTTGTTAGGAGTTTAAATAGTTACGTAGTTACATATATTTGATTGCTATTGTTATTTTGTCAGTAATCTGTATGTAAGCGATTACTGTAGCACTTGTCTACAGCTGGTAAATATTGCATCATTTTGGCATAATTTTTAATCTACTAGAATGTTCTGATTCATGGTTTTTCTCCATAATAAATCATACATGGAGATACTGACAACTTAGTAACAGAGAAAGCACTGTGTTTGTCCAATAAAATGTTAAAAAGATAAAAAACTAGGGAAGAATGTGCTTTGTTCAAAGTGATAATCATGTAATATTTCAGGAAATTATAAGATGACATTTTACTTAACTGTGTTAAATTGTTTTCCTATAGTGTATATAATGTGATACCTGCATGTATTTGTATATGCCTGTATCTCTCTCTCTCTGTCTCTCTCGATATATGTAAGTTCTCCACTTCAGTCTAATGTCCGTGGCTATGGTTTTAACGCCCCCCCATTAACTGATTTGATATGTGTTGTCTTTATCTTTATCTTCGGCTAACTTGGAACTAGCTAACTTGGAACTCAGGGCTTTGTAGCATATCCCAATATCTGCTGTTAATGTGTGCTTAGTAATTTGGCATTAGCCTATGGGATGTGTGACTGATAATAGTAATTCAAGTATTGTCATTTAAAACTGTCCCCCACTGTTAGATCAACATTATAGTTCTCTGTGACCTTATTGTCAGAAAAGAATCAAAGTATCTTCATGACTTAGTTCTTAGCTGTTGGATAACCATTTCAAGGGAAAATAGAACACTGTTTCTGGAATAACCTAATGATATTCCATTAGCCACTTGCAGTGGCCGATTTCAACATGAATAAATATTGATAAGTATATTACTGAGAGCCTAATATGTATAAAGCATAGTTTTTGGACACTAAGTGGAAGTTGTTGGGATTTGCTAGCTTGAAACGCTGTTCTGTTTTACTGTAAGGCCAACTGCTTCCCCTCAAAGATTTGACTTTGAAGTTCTCATATGAGAACTCTGGTTTTCATTTATAATTGGAGTTTTAATTTGAGAGTTTTCCATTTATAACTGGAGTTTAATTTGAGTTTTATATGAGAACTGATTTTCACTTATAATTGGAGTTTTCTTATTCCATTATTTTATTCCTTCCCCCTTTATTATAAACATGATTATTTATATTGCCATGAAGACAGTGGAAAAAAAATCAGAATATTTACAACGCTGAGGTTGTGACATTTTGTTTTCCATGAAGTTTAAAACATTTTTGCTTTTATCAAGTTTTTGATAGTGTTTATGAAAATGATAGTTACATTCTAATTTAGGTAATTACGTATTTACCACCCTTGTCTTATGTTAGCCTTGTTTCCCCCTTGTCTTCCTTGCCTTGTTTTCCCCTTGTCTTCTTGGAGCTTATCTGTTGTTTCCTTGCTAAATCCCCTGAGCCCAGGATTGGATACACTGTATCTGATTAGTAAATATTTGTTGGCTGGACAGAACAAGAAATAGTTCCAAGAGTGCATTTGCATCTCTTTAAGCAACACCCATAAAGAACAATGGGACTTTACAGTGTTGAAATAAAATTAGAGTGTTTTTTGTCTTACAGCTGGTACTTATATTAAATTTAACTCTTGCTTCCAATTTTCTTTTTCAAAAGTACAGTTTGTAATAGATTACTTTGGTGGACTTTGTTTCTGATACGTGATGGCCTGAAGAGAAAAACCGTACATTGGTTCTTTGGAAGCTGTGATTCATGGAACTAGACCAAGTTCTCCTGTTGTTTACCAGTCAAAGAAATGAAACTGTCAAACACCTAATAACTTTTTTGGGGGTTTAGTTGTGTGTTGAAGGTGACTTTTAACACTCTGTGGGTTAAGCGTCTGGTACTGTATAGTTTTGTTTCATAAACTTCATGCCCTTAAGAAGTAAAGAGAGGAATTAATCCATTTAAAATCATCAGTAGACATTGAAAATCTGTTCTTGCACAGGGAGTTGAGGTGTTGAGATGCCCCAATTCTGCTAGGATCATAGTTTGTGGTAACTAAGTCGGTCACATTACTTCTCTTAGCCTCAGGGTTCTAACAGGTAAAAAGTGGCTTTTTCATTCATCAAGCATTTCTTGGTCTTCTACTCATCGTCAGTTGTGGTCCCAAACATTGAAACAAAAGTACCTGTTTTCAAGGGACTTGCAAACTTAAATAGTTGCCGACAGTGGATGATGATGATGATGATTTCTTCTCCTTCTTCTCCTTCTCCTCCTTCTTCTCCTTCTTCTCCTTCTCCTTCTCCTCCTCCTTCTTCTCCTTCTCCTCCTCCTTCTTCTCCTTCTCCTCCTCCTCCTCCTTCCTTCTTCATTCTTCTTCCTTCTTCCTTCTTTCCTCTTTGTTCTTCTTCTTCTTTTTTTTTTTTTTTCTTGAGACAGAGTCTTGGTCTGTTGCCTAGGCTGGAGTGCAGTGGTGTGATCTCAGCTCATTGCAACCTCCGCCCTCTGGGCTCAAGCAATTCTCTTGCCTCAGCCTACCGAGTAGCTGGGACTACAGGCATATGCCACCACACTTGGCTGATTTTGTATTTTTAGTAGAGACAGAGTTTCACCATGTTGGCCAGACTGGTATTGAACTCCTGACCTCAAGTGATCTGCCTTCAGCCTCCCAAAGTGCTGGGACAGGTGTGAGCCACCACACTAGACCAACAATGGATTACTTCTAAAAACCATCCTGTGTCAGAATCTATGATCTCATATCAAAAAGATGCATATTAAAATTAATGCAGCTGCCAAATGGAAGTCTAGATACTTTTCTAGATACAACACACATGAGCATAGCTCCATCAGATATGTCTTCTTCATAATTCATTGGCCTTGATTTTATAAAATTTCCAAAAATGGTTCTTTTGGCACTTCAAAACCAATTGTGTTCAAAAGAAATCATACCAGTGGGAGTAGCAGAGGTGTTCAGGAAACAAAATAAATGATTCTTTATTTCAGATCATAATCTCTAAGCTTCAAGTGGACTCACAACAATTTCTAGCTAGACTCTTGACTGGGCCTAGATGCTTTTCTGAGCCACTGGGGGAGGTCTAAGTGCTACAGCTCAGCTTAGGAAAGTGTGTTGGAGAAAGGGGAGGGACTTCCAGTGTTGCCCTTTACAAGTACCTGTACACGCTTTGGGCTTTTAGAAGTATTGATAGGAGAAAGAACATAAGTAATGATATTTTCCCTGTAAGTAATGTTATCATGAAATTCAACTATGATTCACTGAGTGTTCTCATTCTTGGTCACCAGGATTAATGTTTGAGAAATTTCTTCCTCGTTTAAATAGAAGCTCTTTCATATCTCAAATAAAGACTCGACAAGCTTCAAAGTACATTTTGAGGCCCTGGCAGTGGGGAAGGGGGAGGGAGGGGGAGGAAAAAAACAGGACATTTTTGAGAGGAAGTTTATTAAAAACAAGTTCTCTGTTCTGGAAACATTTTCCTTTCATGTCTTGTTTGCATTTGCATTTTAATAGATTATATCACATAGGCAAATGTTCCAGCACCTCTTGAACACCTGGAAAGCCTGTCTTAGACTTGTTCTGGTGTTTAGAAATCTTTAGGCAGACAGTGTTCCAAATACAGTCATGCTCGCCAGGCATGGTGGCTCATGTCATATAATCCCAGCTACTTGGGAGGCTCAGGCAGGAGGATCGCTTGAGGCCAGGAGTTTGAAAGCAGCTCGGACAATAGCAAGACCCCATCTCTAAAAAAAATTAGCTGTGCACAGTGGTGTGTGCCTATAGTACCGGCTCCTCGTGAGACTGAGGTGGGAGGATTGCTTGAGCCCAAATGTTAGAAGCTGCAGTGAGCTATGATTACTGTATTGCCCCCCCAAGCCTAGGAATCAGAATGAGACCCTGTCTCTAAAACTGTGCAGCAACATCTGAGAAAACAGTATATCTCCCCTGGTTGATCTTCAGCCTGATAGTAGCTAATCAGACTTCTCTCTGAACTTCAGGTGGAAGTTTATAGAAATGTTCTTTTGCTTCAGTGACTGGTCTCATTCCTCACTCTGATTGAAGCACATAATAGAAGAGTTCAGAGATTTTGGGAGTTGGAGGAAAAAATAGCATACCCAGTTCTTTCTGTGTTCCGCACAATGATATTGGAACAGGGAATATAGTTGAAGCAGATTTACCCTTAAATATATTTTCTCCACATACAATTCCACACGCCTTGATCAGCAGCAGTGCTTTGAGGCATAGTTACAATCATGGATTATTTTTTTTCATTACCTTTACATATTTAAAAGTAGAGAAGGAAGGAAATGGTTGCTTTTTTAAAAGTAGTCATTATTTTTAATTTTTTTTTCCTCCTGTTGGTGTCAGAATGGCCTGGGCGCATAAAATTTATTTCCTTTGGGGGAACTATAAATGTATTCTTCTTCTCTTTTTGGAGAATAAAATGGTAGTGACATCTTACAATTATCCCATGCGAATATAAATCTTCTCTATATACTCCCTATTACTTAGCATGAAAATGAAAAGGGAGTCAAGTATAGTTTAATAAGTTCTACCAATGAACTGTATTGTAGACAGAAGTATTTCTTATTGGTGCCAAGTTGGAAAAGTTAGTCTTGACGTGGTCCTGTAAATGAAAGGAAAATCAACACATACATTTCAGGATCATGAGTGATCAGTGTCACTAGAAAAGTGTTCTTCTTTCACTTTAAGATTAAATAAATAGTTGTTGACATAAATAGCCGGGGTAATAAAAGGGAACACCTGTGTAATCCAGCCATCAGCAGTTTTATCGTACAATCAGATAAGCTGCTGTTTGTTAAGGAATTGTCAAGTCTTTAGACCAGATGAATAGATTTAGCTCATACGTTAGAGAATTTTAAAAACTGAACAGAAGAAGCTTTAATTTCCCTTGATGCCAAATGTTCTAACCACTCTCATCTCCTTTCACACACGAGAAGCTGTAGGAGTTTAAAGCTCAATTGACCTAGCCTTCAGGTATGTCTTCTTCCATTAGTTATTGCTGTACCAAAGTAGCTAAATGTTCTAGATGAGATTAGGGTTTGAAATTTTATATGGCAAAATAAGTACCTCATCATTTTTGGATAAACATGGGGTATTTTTTTTCTAATACAGCTCATCTTTTCTCTCCCTTTAATTCTCATGTCCACTTTCATTTGATGTCAAATGAGAGAGAACTTTGGTTGTCATTTAAGAGCCTCTTGATCAAAACAGTTATCTTAAGAAGCATTGATTGTGTGTGTGTGTGTGTGTGTGTGTGTGTGTGTGTGTGTGTGTGTGTTGTGATGGGTAGGGGAGAGGGAGAGAGAGACTTTTTAGTTAGCTTGTCCCACCACAATAAGAATTATATTTTTGGATTCTCTTAATAATATGTGAAATTTAAAATTTGAAAATTAATCAGCAAATAAGATGTCCTTTGACTTCACCCACCAGCAAATGGAAGGATTTTTCTTTATTTTCTAATAGGGGATTTAAATCACTATATGATTTGGGATCCATGGTACCCTTTTGGTAAAAAGCATGACTTTAGAATCAGCCTGCCCAAATGTGAATCTCAGCTCTTCCTTGCTGAATTACTTAAACTCTTTCTGCTTCAACTTATTTGTAGTATGGCGATGATATTAACAGTACAATCCTTTTTTTGTGTGAGTGACAATTAAGAGAATCAATATATGAAAAGCATTTGATATGGTACCTAACAGCTAAAAATTGATTTTTTTGACTAATTGAGATGATGAAATTTTAGTAGTCTTAAAAAATGTACAAATTCCAAATTTGCTAGTTTTGATGAAACAATAGGAGTCTGGGAAGGGTGTCTGTGTTTTCCTGGATGCAAAGAAAAATAGATAAATGACCAAGACTAACAAGCCACAAAAGAAAATCAATAGAGTATTTTTTTTGTTTGTTTGCATGTTTTCTTTTTGGTTGTGTTTTCAATGGGGCTTAGCTTCATTCCAGAGTTAATTTTAAATTTAATTTGGTTTTACAATGAGAGCTCAATTTTGCATGTAAGTACCAAACATCTGGTTTACTTTTTGTTTGAAAACGATACAGCTGAAGTTGAGTACAGAAGTCTATTGTGTAATTAAGGAAAGAGAGTTTGAAATTTTGTAAAATAAGTTCTATTTAAATGGAATATTGGAATTATTCCAGAGAAGTGGATATACTTCTTAGGAGTAGGAGAAACTTACATTATTTTTAAAAAATGCTATAACTAGTCCAAATGTATAAATTCTATGTATTCACCTTTTTCAAAAAGCATGAAAAATGACAAATTTCACAAGTGAAAGTTAAAGTTGACCTAAGGCAGTTTTAGATTGTTGAGCCTTCAAATTTTATTCATGGGATGTTTTTAGAGACAGTCTGTGGTTTGATCACTCCAGTTAATTCTGGGCAATCTTTCTACATTTCTATCAGATGGACATTCTGATATTTTAAAACTTCCTCTTGCGCAAAATATGTTTAAAGCAACCTGGGAAGAAAATGAGATTTCTGGTTAGTTCTTGTAAACTATAAATTATGTTTTTAAGACATTTAAAGGAATTATAAGCCAAACATAGATAACTCCTGTTACTGCACTATTACCATTAATAAACTAACAATTAAAATGCCGTAAAGTACTGACTGGATATAATACTAGCATTGTGATATATAAAAAATAGAATTTGGGGTGGAGAGACCTAAATGAAGATAGGACACCTACTAATTTTCCACCTGCTTGCCAGATAGTTGTGTCTTCAGGCAGAGACACCCAACTAGTCCAGAGTCTTAGGATTCAACCTCAGTAATGTCAGAAAGGCCCTCAGCTCTGAACTGCGATGATTCTCTCATTCTGTGCAACTCTTTTAGAAATAATTTGATAAGAGCTTAAGAAAGTCAAAAATAGGTTGTTTGTAAGACATCAGAGGATTTTTATAATAGTTTTGCCCCACCCTTGAATGTTTTAGAGGTCTGTTGTAGGACAGAGGTTTTGGTTTCTGGCAGTTGCATTCTAGTTCTCTACCAAATTGAGGATCAGCCAGAGGTACAATACATTTGGAATCTTGCCCTGTGTCTTATAATTTTATAGCAACATTATAAATTTATTTGACAACTTAAGCTTATAAAACTTCTGTCACTTCCGTTGTCTTGTTTCATCTGCAGTAGCAACAAAGCAACAAGAAATCTGTTGCAGTCTCTCTGCCTCTGAGCATCCACACAGTAGATCCACCCTCTTCTTTGCCTTCTTGCCCAATACTCTTGTTATTGTCCCTATCGGTTTTTATGTGGCAACCGCAGGGATGTGATGCCTGTAATTGAAAATTAAATGATTGCCATAAATCATTAATCAGACTGCAGATTATAACAGCATTTATTAAGCATCTTGGTAGGCCAGGAGTGTGCTGGGAATTTTGCATAAGGTAACCGGTTACTGTCTTGTGAATTCTGTCTGGGTATTTTCCTGTGTTTGTTTCTTCCAACTTTTATTTTTGGTTCAGACGGTACATATGCAGGTTTGTTACATGAGTAGATTACATGTGGTGGAGGGTTTGGTATACAGATTATTTTGTCACCCAGGTAATGAGCAAAGTACCTGATAGGTAATTTTTTGATCCTTGCCCTCCTCCTACCATAAAGTAGGTCCCAGAATCTGTTGTTGTTCCCTTCTTTTTTTTTTTTTTTTTGAGAGAGTCTTGCTCTGTCACTCAGGCTGGAGTGCAGT